TCAAGTACGAAGTGAAGCACAGGAAAGAGCCAACTCCGGAGAGTAGCTCTTCATTGCTTGAATCATACATATGCTTGTTTTTTCCCCCCTCTCCTTTCTGGTCTCTATTATTAACAAATATTTCATCCTGGCACAACAGGCACAATCAACAACTGGTTAAGGAATGAGTAGTTACTGAAGTCCCAACGCCTCTCAGTTATTTTTCTCACACTCACTGTATTCTAGACCTAGAAGCCAGCTCTCATTTGAAAGCTGAGGTTCAGAAGGGTGAAGTGCCAATAAATGGCAGAAGCCAGGTCTCTTTCCTGATTCCCATTCCAGCTGAGCTCCTCCTGCCACTGGATCACCATCAAAGACCTGCCAAAGCTGTTACTTCCGGGTTCGGTGCTGCCACAGTGCAAACGGGGATGACTTTGGACAATGACCCTGTGGCCCCCGCAGGGCTCGCACCCTCAGGCCCGTGGAAGGCTAAATGCTGACGGACTGGTTCTGCCCTGGAGCGGCTCTCCGCGTCCCAGGGGTCTCCTCAGTCCCGAGTGTGCACAGCGGGTCCTGCCACGTACCCTGGCGACCCCAGCAATGGACTCAGTGCCCCGGGTCCCTTTCCGTCTCCCTCAGGCGGCGTGCAGCACTTTTTCGGGTGTCCCAGTGGAATTTCCGGGCCCGTGAACGACTGACCCACGCCCGGCCGCAGCTCCAGGGGCCGACGAAGGGAGCGCTAGGGCCCACGGCAGGGCCGTCTTTGCCCGGGCTCCATTCCTGCCACCCTGGCGCTATGTCCGCCCTTCCCTGGTTTTCCCTACGAGCGTTTTTTTAACGCTTCCCACTCCTTGTTTACAAAGTGCTGAGCCCCCTTGACCGCAGGCTCCCGCGCCGGCCCGAGTTCCCACACCGTACGCTGGCTGCCCCCTATTCGGATCCCCGCCGGGCGCCGCACCCCCTAGCCACCCCAGACCGTCCCGGAGACCCGCGCCCGCCCAGCTCGCCCGGGCCATCACGTGAGCCTCCCGCCCCGCCCCCGCGCGTCACGTGAGCCCCGCCCCCGCGCCGGCGCGCTCCGACGTGCCCTGTAACTTACCCTCCCTCAGAGGCCAGCCTGCGGGGACGGGCCGGCCGCGGCCGTAGCCGTGTGAACGCTCTTCGGGCTCGCGTCGTCGACCCGCAGCCGCGGGGCGGACTAAGAAGGGAGCCGCCTGCTGCGAGGCCGCCGGGCTCCCGGTGAGGTGCAGGGCGCGGGTCCTGGCGGACGGTTGAGTTAATGAACTTATTTATTTTTTTACAGGTTTAAATGTGATACTGGTGTAGATCTCCTTGTTCTAAGGTAATTTTTTATTTTTTGAAAATGTGTTGTATCTTCATTCTCTTTCTCCATTTAAATAAAACAGCTATATTCATCCAACAAGCCATAAAGCCATAATGTGGTATAACATCCTTTTTGAGAGGTGAATATTATTGAATGAAAATGGCTGACAGAAGTGGGAAGATTATTCCAGGACAAGTGTATATTGAGGTGGAATATGATTATGAATATGAAGCAAAGGACAGAAAGATTGTGATAAAACAAGGGGAGAGGTACATCTTGGTGAAAAAGACCAATGATGACTGGTGGCAAGTCAAGCCAGATGAAAACTCCAAAGCGTTTTATGTGCCAGCCCAGTATGTGAAGGAGGTCACGCGCAAAGCTCTCATGCCACCTGTTAAGCAGGTAGCTGGTCTGCCAAATAACTCCACGAAAATAATGCAGAGTTTGCATCTTCAGAGATCAACAGAAAATGTGAACAAATTGCCTGAGCTTTCAAGTTTCGGAAAGCCATCGTCATCTGTTCAAGGAACAGGTCTTATTCGTGATGCCAATCAGAATTTTGGACCCAGTTATAATCAAGGTCAGACTGTCAACCTAAGCCTGGACCTGACCCATAATAACGGAAAGTTTAACAATGACTCACATTCTCCTAAAGTTTCCAGCCAGAATAGGACACGCTCATTTGGTCATTTTCCCGGTCCAGAGTTCTTGGATGTAGAGAAAACTAGCTTCTCCCAGGAACAATCTTGTGATTCCGCAGGAGAAGGCTCTGAAAGAATACATCAAGATTCTGAATCTGGTGATGAACTTAGCAGCAGCTCCACTGAACAGATAAGGGTAAGATTAAAAATAGAATGAGGAAACACTGTAAACATGAAATTTAAAAATGTTTATTTCACAGGCAACCACACCTCCAAATCAAGGAAGGCCAGATTCTCCTGTCTATGCTAACCTTCAAGAACTGAAAATATCCCAGTCTGCTCTTCCCCCACTTCCTGGGAGCCCGGCAATTCAGATTAATGGAGAATGGGAAACTCATAAAGACAGCTCAGGGCGTTGCTATTACTATAACAGAGGGACACAGGAAAGAACTTGGAAACCTCCTCGTTGGACTCGGGATGCAAGCATCAGCAAAGGAGATTTCCAAAATCCAGGGGATCAAGAGGTATGAGTAATTAAGGAATCAACTGCAAGTTAAGAAAAATCCTTATGTTTCTGACTATTTGTAGCTTCTTTCATCGGAAGAAAACTACTACAGCACTTCTTACAGCCAGTCAGATAGTCAGTGTGGTTCTCCTCCAAGGGGTTGGTCAGAAGAGTTGGATGAACGTGGGCATACCTTATATACCAGTGACTATACTAATGAAAAGGTACATTCTTTTTTTCTCATCTAGTGTTTTTTTTTAATAAAAAACACCTGTTCTGTTTTTATAGTGGCTCAAGCATGTTGATGATCAAGGTAGACAATATTACTACAGTGCAGACGGATCTCGGTCAGAATGGGAATTGCCAAAGGTAATAAACCTTGACACCGAATTTCTATTTAATTTTTTGTGTTTTTTGCTTTGTTTTGTTTTAGTATAATGCTTCATCCCAGCAGCAAAGAGAAATAATTAAAAGTAGGAGCCTGGACAGGCGGCTGCAAGAACCAATAGTATTAACAAAGTGGAGACATAGCACCATTGTATTGGACACTAATGATAAGGTAGGACTGTTGAGATTTTTGGCAAGTTCTTTGAGTAACTTTTTTCATTACTTATTTCTTGTAGGAATCTCCAACTGCCTCAAAACCCTGCTTTCCTGAAAATGAGTCTTCTCCCTCCTCACCAAAGCACCAAGATACAGTTAGTATGATAGAAGCATATCTTATAATGTAGATTGTATAAACAGTATTACTCTGTTCCATAGGATCAAGAGAAATATGGATTATTAAATGTAACAAAAATTGCTGAAAATGGGAAAAAGGTTCGGTAAGTACACAAGTCTTTAATGTTCTTACATGGGAGCTTTAATCGGTCATCTTTATAATTACAGAAAGAACTGGTTGTCTTCTTGGGCGGTGTTGCAGGGTTCATCTTTACTTTTTACCAAAACTCAAGGAAGTAGCACAAGTTGGGTAAGTATTTCTTCTCTTTGGAGATTTTATACATGAAGGTTTTTTTTCTTTTTCAAAAATGAAGTTTGGCAGTAATCAGTCCAAACCAGAGTTCACAGTGGACCTCAAGGGGGCAACAATTGAGATGGCTTCAAAGGATAAATCCAGCAAAAAGAATGTATTTGAGGTAATACATTTTTTTCTAAGTATAACACATTCATACTCTTTTTTCTCCCTGCTTTTCTCTAAAGCTGAAAACTCGTCAAGGAACAGAACTGCTAATTCAGTCTGACAATGACACTGTTATTAATGATTGGTTTAAAGTTCTTAGTAGTACAATCAATAATCAGGTATGTCGTTGACTTAGGTAAAATTTTTACTTTAATATGTGTTTGGGAAATATCTAACCAATAGGCAGTAGAAACTGATGAAGGAATTGAAGAGGAGATACCGGATTCACCAGGAATAGAAAAGCATGATAAAGAAAAGGAACAAAAGGATCCCAAAAAGCTTCGTTGTAAGTTGTCCTTTCCCTATTTTGCTAAGGATCAAATGCTCATTACCTGTCTTTTTGTCTTAAGCCTTTAAAGTATCTAGCATAGATTCTTCAGAACAGAAAAAAACCAAGAAAAACTTAAAGAAGTTTCTTACACGACGCCCCACTTTGCAAGCTGTTCGTGAAAAAGGTTATATTAAAGGTTGGTAGGAGAAGTATTGTTGATAATAATGATGATTGACTTTTTAAAAATAAATCTTTTTCAGATCAGGTATTTGGATCCAATCTCGCTAATCTGTGTCAGAGAGAGAATGGCACAGTACCAAAGTTTGTGAAGTTATGTATTGAACATGTTGAAGAACATGGTAAGAGAAGGATTTTGATTTTTTTTTTTAACACACACACACACAAATTATTATTGTCTCTTAGGTTTGGATATTGATGGGATATACAGAGTAAGTGGCAACCTCGCAGTGATCCAGAAACTAAGGTTTGCAGTCAATCATGGTAAGATTATATTTACTGTTGTTATTCAGATGTTTTAAAATGTCCAATTCCTGCTGTTTTTCAGATGAGAAATTGGACTTGAATGACAGTAAATGGGAAGATATTCATGTCATTACTGGAGCCCTCAAAATGTTTTTTCGAGAATTACCAGAACCTCTTTTTACATTTAATCATTTTAATGATTTTGTTAATGCAATTAGTAAGTATGTAATTCTACTCAGTTTTTTCTAGCTGTAAAATATCTGGTTATTATCTTTTTTCAGAGCAAGAACCAAGACAGCGAGTCGCTGCTGTTAAGGACCTAATCAGACAGTTGCCAAAGCCAAACCAAGACACAATGCAGATTCTTTTCCGACATCTCAGAAGGTAGGAGGACTGCCCAGTCATGGGATGTGGTATCTCTTTTAACAACTTCTTTTTTTCCCTTCAGAGTTATAGAAAATGGAGAGAAAAATCGAATGACCTATCAGAGTATAGCAATTGTTTTTGGTCCCACTCTATTAAAACCAGAAAAAGAGACTGGTAATATAGCAGTTCATACTGTGTACCAGAATCAGATTGTAGAATTAATTCTTCTGGAACTGAGTTCCATCTTCGGACGTTGATTCTTACTGAAGACAACCTGTGGAATAGAAGCTGGATTCCATCAGATTTCAAATGTTTATACACAATGTATTTTATTTTTTGGACCAAGCAGTGACTCTTTGATTTTGCACTTTTTTTTTGAGGGATCAGAAGGGAAGGGGAGAGTCGAGATGTGTGTTAGGCCCTCATATTTGCTGCTTTGTTGCAAGTTGATATAACTGCGTGTAATTATGAATTCATTTTATCCTGAATGTTTGCATTTCATACTCTGAATTTCAGTAAAAATCAAAACTTAAAATTCTAACCAGTCATATACACTGGATAATTTGGTAAGAAAACTGTATTTTTTTTCCCTGAAATTGGATAATGTACTTTCTTCTCAAGATTCATGACTTGATAGAACAATACTTTCAGTTATGTTGCAAAGGCTCTTGGGCATTTTAAACAAAATGAAGTATATCCATTTTGAAACCTGTGTATTTCTTTTTCGGGGTTTCTGCATGCAGTGGCAGTCTTAAGTGCCAAAATTCATTATAACCCCAAAATAACCCCTTGATGAAGGCTTGCTGTCTTTTACTGTGTTACACAGCATCCTTACTGGATATCTTAGTTGCTTGTTTGGGCAGCACACTAATATTACTTAAAACACTGTGATATACTGGAGTTTTAGTTAGCGGAAGTCAGTTCAGGGCATTTTAGGGCTGTCTTGCTATACTGAATTGTAGCTAACAATCCTAATTATATCTAGTACCATACTGAGTTATTGGTATGACCCTGTGGAAACACACATTATTTTATGTAAATATAGGCTAAAGACTTAATGTCCTTTAGCTTGTGTATATAATTGTGTTGTATAGTCTCAGAGTACATTCTAACCCTACATTTCTAATCATTGTTATTGGTAATCTTTTCTGTGAATATTAGGTTTCCTCCAGAAATAGTCCGTTATTTGGGAAAGTTAACTGTGTGCACTTTTAGATATTAACTACATTTACAGGCAAATCACTGTAATGAGAATGGTACTGGAAAAATACTGAATAGACTTGCTAAATGGCACATGCACTACAAGAGGAACCTTTTGGGTTATTTAATATGTACAGAAAACATTAGAAAAAATTTATTACAGAATTCTAATTCCAGTATGAATAGTGGAAACCCATCTGTAAATTAGATGGATGTTGGATGGAAAATGACATTGCTAAATTTGAGAATTTCTTTTTACCTACTAATGTAGATTGCTTTGTATAATAAAACACAGGGTTTGGAAGGTTTTGTTACAGGGAGCATGGTCTGTTGAAGATTTTTAAAATGTATTTTTCTAGATTAACTTCTGTACATGAAATGTCTAATAAAACTATAAGAGGTTTAGAGATTTTTCCATTGGAAATGTGCATTTTGGTTTCTAATTTTTTTGTTTTTTCATTTACTGGCATACTGTTATACCTCATTTTTAAAAATCAACTGAATCCAATATTTCCTGTGGCAAATAACACTTTCCTCATTTCATACCTTTTCTCCTCTCTTCCATGCCAACATTTCTCCACCCACAACGTACACTTTTTATTTCTCCATCAATATTTGAAAGCGAGTGATTTGTGACCAGGATTTTTTTTTCTTAGGGTTGCATTTATAATTTACAGATTGCCTTCCTTGGGAACAAGTATTTTTTTGTATGATCTGTCTAAAAACCTCTCACCTGAATTTTGTGGTAGAAAGTCTGTATTTGTTGTTGTGAGCGTGTTAAATTGATAACAAACCAAACTACTTGATAGCTAAAGCAGATTGTTTCGGGTGGGGAGAAAAAGCCCTAAATCAGAATGTTTATATTTGCCTAAAGATGTCCTTAATAATACAATATGCTTTAGATCTTGCTTATTTAGTGATTGTATACCAGGAAAACAATTAGACTCAAATCAGTGATGTTCTTGTTCTTGGTGTTCATGAACATATATCAAAGATTAAAATTGTCCTGTGTTTCTTGTTTCAAGGTACGTGTGTGTGTGTGTGTGTGTGTGTGTGTGTGTGTGTGAAGTCTTAAATGTTTTATTAGTCTACAGCTAATCAGTTTATTGTAATATTGTATGTACAGTGAGATTAATGTCTTGCGTTTTCATCCTTTGTGAATTAAAAATTCTCACTTGTTTTGTAATAACAAAGCTAGTAATATTTTCCTGTCTTGACAGCTTGGTTTTATAGTAGAAAATATATTAAAAGCTGAAATAAATTATCAGTGGAATTTTATTTGTTAGTAAGTCTTCCTTCATAATGTCATTGAAAAAGGTAGTTGCAGATTTAGAAAAGAAAGTATATTT